TAAGACAACGGCAGAACCCCGCCTTTGCTCGGGTGATGGGTAGGGGTCATGGCAGGTGTGCTGGAGTACAAGCACCATGGGTCTAATCCAAGCCTAGGAATCCTGTTCTCCTTTGAGGGATTGGTTTAAGGGACTTGGGGCTGTTCTGGGATTCCTGGGAAGGGTTGTTCTTCCTGATAGATAACAAGACAAATGCCAAGGAGAGAGTCCGTGCTCCCTGCCCCTCCTCTCCCACTCTGGAAATTGTCCTCAGAGGATGGGATGCTTGGAGCAGCTGCAGCCATCTAGTGATCATGAGGAGAAATCTGATACGTGGAAGGGACAATGCTGAGAAAGGAGAAGCACCTGAGACCTCGATGACCACTGAGCCTCTGTCAGTGGTGACACTGACCTCCTGACTCCTTAGGAAAGGTAAAATGCCTGCTTTGCCCAAGTCATCACTGAGTGGCTGTTCCTCTACTTGCAGCCACATGCATCTTAACTGAAAGGGAGGGGACACAAGATTTTGAAAATATGTCTCTGGTATCACCCAGCTTGGGACTGGCTCTCAGCTCTGCCACCATCAAGCTGTGTGATCTTAGGCAGGTGACCTGAAGCCTCAGCCTTTCGTCTGGAAAATAGGGCTGCTATGGGGGAAAAATGGGATAACCCAGGTAAGGCATTTTGCACATGGTGGTTGGTATATATATGCATTCATTTCATTTGTTTATTCCTCCACTAATTTATTTAACAATGGTATTTAAACACCTACTATATACTTGCACTAATAGGGTTTGGGAATGTAGTTGTGAAAAACTAACTAATAAGCACTTGAAATTGGCTCTTACTTCTACTATTATTACAAGACTTTGCCTTCAAGGAGCAGGTCCTGATATGTTGGTAAAATCAAGATAGGTTTGGCAGAAGTGATCTTCTTGGACCTACCAGTGTGGGTATCTGTAGTGAGAGGGGCTGGGGGCAGTTAGGGAGGGGAGGAGCAGTTAGGAAGGGGGCTGGGGGCAGTTAGGGAGCTGGGGGCTGTTAGGGAGCTGGGAGCAGTTAGGAAGGGCTTTCCTGGGGAAGTGGTGCTTGGGACACCTGAGGCTGATTCTCCCAGCAACCATTAGTTAAGCACCCACTGTGTATCAGCCACTGTGAAACTGTGTAAGTTGCTGGGGTAAGACAGGTGCCCCACCCTCTGGGCTCACAGCCTCCAGTAGGTGATAAAAAGGTATGTGGGGTCAGGTGCAGTGGCTCATACCTGTAATCCCAGAACTTTGGGAGGCTGAGGCGGGCAGATCACTTGAGCCCAGGAGTTCAATACTAGGCTGGGCAGCATAGCAAGACCCCGTCTCTATAAAAAATAAAAAGTTAATTGGGTGTGGTGGCACACACCTGTAGTCCCAGCTACCCAGGAGGCTGAGGTGAGAGGAATGCTTGAGCCGGGGAGATTGAGGCTGAGTAAGCTGTGATCTTGCCACTGCACTCCAGCCTGGGTGACTCAATGAGACCCTGCCTCAAAAAAACACAAAAAAACAAAAAACAAAAGCCAGTAGGTGGTTCCATTAGATCGTGATAAGTGATGAGATAGGGAGGGGGCAGATGTCCTGCAGAAGGTGATATCTGAGCTTCATTTCGAAAGGTAAGTAAGAATTAGACAGCAAGGGGGCCAGGTTGCCCAAGGTCACCCTCCTTTTCCCTCCCAGCATCCCTGTTCAACCTTTGTCCCCTCGGCCTCACCTTGAGGAAGGAGGAAGCAAGAAACCCAGCAGGCAGAGCGCAGAGAAGCCCGGTGAAGGCAAAGGGCTTCCGACACTTATTCATTCAGCAAACACTGAGTGCCTACTGTATGCCAGGCCCCGAAAGCACAGCAGCAAACAGAGCCCCTGCCCTCATGGGGACACAGCCCAGCCAGAGACAGGCAAGGAAACCACCACAGGCATCATATAGACTTGTGTCTCTGAGCTGTGTGTGTGGCAAGGGCGCTGAGTGGGACTCGGCCTGGCTAGGGCCGGCTTCCCTGGGGACTGGAGGGGTGAGGAGCCTTTTCTGGCCCAGGCAAGGGATGCAGCTTCTGGCGGAGGCCTGTGTAGGGGCTGTGCAAGACCTCAGTTTCCTCATCTGGCACACCGTAGGAAATAAATGTGCCCTGATCACACTTGCTTCCAGGCGGCCTGCGTCCTGGCCTGCAGCCCTCGAAAAGAAGGCGCTGTCGCTTCCAGTGGAAGGGTGAGCCCGAGCTCATCGGCGAAAATGGCGGGCCACGCTGACCTCCTGCCTCTCCTAACCTCAGTGGCGACCTCTCCAGGCCGGGCCGGGCTCGGCACTCGGAGCGAGTGCGGCAACCACTGTCGCTCTCCGAAGGCTCCTGCGCCCCCCGGGGCAGCTGGGCGGGGTAATGCCCTCAGTGATGGAGAAGCCGAGCGCGGGCTCTGGGATCCTGTCCCGTAGCCGGGCCAAGACGGTGCCCAACGGCGGACAGCCCCACTCGGAGGATGACAGCAGCGAGGAGGAGCACTCGCACGGTGAGCCCGGTGGCCTAGGGTTAAAGGCGCGCGGAGTCCTGACTGCCTCCCCCTGGCTCCACAGACAGCATGATCCGCGTTGGAACCAATTACCAGGCCGTAATTCCGGAGTGCAAGCCTGGTGAGCCGCAGGACAGGCTGTGAAGTGGGGTGAGTGTCTTCCCTCCTGCTCCTCGGCCTTTCAGAGAGCCCCGCACGCTACAGCAACAAGGAGCTGAAGGGGATGCTGGTGTGGTCACCCAACCACTGTGTGTCAGATGCCAAGCGTGAGTGGGGCACAGCCCTGGGAGGTGGGGGCTCACCAAGACCCTGCCCCTGCTGCCCCTGCAGTTGACAAGTACATTGCGATGGCCAAGGAGAAGCATGGCTACAACATTGAGCAGGTGAGCCTTGGCCCCCAGGGACTTGGGAATGGCTCAGGCTCAGCTGCCCCTTGCCCCGGGCCAGGCGCTGGGCATGCTTCTGTGGCATAAGCACGATGTGGAGAAGTCGCTGGCCGACCTGGCCAACTTCACCCCATTCCCTGACGAGTGGACAGTAGAGGACAAGGTGCTGTTTGAACAGGCCTTTGGCTTCCATGGCAAATGCTTCCAGCGGATCCAGCAGATGGTAAAGCCCTTCCACCCCCACTCCCCGGCGCTTGGTCCCCAGCTTCTGGCGTTGCCTCCTCCAGCTGCCTGACAAGTTGATTCCCAGCCTGGTGAAATACTACTACTCTTGGAAGAAGACCCGCAGCCGAACTAGTGTGATGGACAGACAGGCCCGGCGGCTGGGGGGCCGCAAGGACAAAGAAGACAGGTGGGGGCAGGAGCAAGCACTGGGCATGGGGGCCTCATTCCCTCCCTGGCCCCTGTGTCAGCAGTGATGAGCTCGAAGAGGGTCGAGGAGGCGTGAGTGAGGGAGAGCCCGATCCTGCAGATCCCAAGAGAGAGGTGAGCTCCCAGAGCCTCTGGGCCCTGCCTGCCACCACCTACCTGCCTCTCCTTTCACTGGCAGCCTCTACCCTCTCGGCCCCTGAATGCACGCCCAGGCCCTGGGAAAAAGGAGGTCCAGGTGTCTCAGTACCGCCACCATCCCTTGCGAACCCGGCGTCGCCCACCCAAGGGCATGTACCTGAGCCCTGAAGGCCTCACGGCAGTGTCAGGAAGCCCGGACCTTGCCAACCTCACGCTCCGAGGTCTTGACTCTCAGCTCATCTCCCTCAAGCGCCAGGTGGGGCCCTGGGAAATGAACGGGCTATGCAATCTGATATTCCTCCACTTCCTGGCCTTCCCAGGTACAGAGCATGAAGCAGACGAACAGCAGCCTGCGCCAAGCCCTGGAGGGCGGTATTGATCCACTACGCCCCCCGGAGGTATGGCTGCTCTTTAAGTTAGGGTGCAAAGGGTCTAAAGGATATGTTGTTCCTTGCTTTCCAGGCCAACACCAAGTTCAACTCCCGCTGGACCACAGATGAGCAGCTTTTGGCTGTTCAAGGTGGGTTAAACTGTGGTGAGAAGAGAGGACCCTATTGACGCTGCTGCCCTTTTGACCCTTGCAGCCATCCGTAGGTATGGCAAAGACTTTGGGGCTATTGCAGAGGTGATTGGGAACAAGACTCTGACCCAGGTGAAGACTTTCTTTGTGAGCTACCGGCGCCGCTTCAATCTGGAGGAGGTGCTGCAGGAATGGGAGGCTGAGCAGGATGGGGCCCCTGGAGCCCCAGTCCCCATGGAGGAGGCTAGGAGAGGGGCTCCATTGCCAGCCCCAGCCCTAGAGGAAGATGATGAGGTGAGAAGGGGGTGAGAGAAACCCCTCAGAGAGCCTGGCTTCTCACTCTTTCCTCTCCCCTCAGGTCCAGATTACATCGGTCTCCACGTCCGTGCCCCGATCAGTGCCCCCTGCGCCACCACCCCCTCCACCTCCCACCTCGCTGTCCCAGCCACCCCCGCTGCTGAGGCCACCTTTGCCCACGGCTCCCACTCTGCTCCGACAGCCACCCCCACTGCAGCAGGGCCGCTTCCTCCAGCCCCGGCTGGCCCCCAACCAGCCCCCACCGCCTCTCATCCGCCCCGCTCTGGCTGCCCCCCGCCACAGCGCCCGCCCTGGCCCTCAGCCCCCACCCACCCTGATTGGAACCCCTCTGGAGCCCCCAGCACCCTCACTCTGAGCCCTGACGTCCTCCACCAACCACGGGCTCCAGGACCCCTTTGCTGGCCATCCCCAGGCATCTCTGGTGTCACTGAGGACAGAAGGGACTAGGGCTCTGGCGGGGTCTTTGTAAGACCAGAGTTTCGGACAGCCCAGCCCCGCCCTTTGGGTTCTGCATGTGTTCCTGGCAGCTGGGCCTGTCTCCTGGGGCCATGGCCGGGCTCAGGGGCCTTTGAGCTGGCCTGAGGGCACTTTCGCTTCCTGGCCGGTACTGGAATGGCTGTGTCCTAGTCTGCTGGGGCTTGGCCTCTGGGTCCTGCCCTTTGTGTGTCCGGGGTAGTGACCTTAGCGTGGAGTGGGGAGAGGGCAGTTGGGTGTGCTGGCTGTTCTCATTCCTCTTTCCCTTCTTTTAGCAATAAGTCTGGGGTGAGGTGGGGAGGGAGGCTGCAGGGGGGGAGGTGGGCAGAGGGGCCTTACAGCAGCAGAGGCTGGAAGAGAAGCTCTGTCTTCAGGGGCCAGCTGGGAAATGCTAAGGAGCTGAGGGTGCCCACCAAGCCCACCTTCCAGAAACTTGGAGAAATGGGGGTTGGGAACTTATGCAGACATGGATTTATTTTTCAACATTTTTTAAAAATTAAAAAAAATAAAATCTAAGCTTACTGAGTTTTCTTTCCCTTTTGGTGCAA